ATTTAACTCTAACAAAATAAGCATGTGAGATTAAATATACCCGTTATAGAGATGAAAAAAAGGTTCAAGTGGTTTAACTCACGCATTTAATATAAAGGAAACAATTCCTAGAATTCAAGTCTCTTGGCGGTATTATTCCTGCATACTAGCTATTTTTCATGTGGGGCAATTTTTACCTGATTCAAAGATTTCCCCAAAATAAAGATATCACAAAAACTGATGTAAATATGGTTAAGTCTTTTATCTCAACTAGTTTGAAGTTTTAATTATGTGCATTTGGGCTTAAGTAGATTTTTAGGTTTAAAAAAAGACGTTAACCAAAGCAAGTCACTCAACTTTAAACTTTCACTTTATGACATCATATCTACTAGAGATTTCATTTTACATGTCGCTTTCCCCCAATTTTTAAATGTCCCCTCGATTTACAAATATGAGATGACATATAGCACCTACGACATTTTTTCATAGCAGCCTACCAAGTAGATGTAGTCCTTCACATAAAAATAATGGCAGTGGGCGACCACTCCGTCATGTCTGAGGGTTTTGTTTTTCTTAAACATCACCGTGCCCAAGGGTCAGATGTTCTGGCTGCTTTCAGGGATCAATTACAACCACGTTTGCAATACCTACATTTCTGGGTAATGACTGTGCTAGAACATGAAGAGATTCTCTTTTCTACTTACTCCACAAATGCCCTGGAGCAAAGGCACAGTATCTTACAATCCTCCCGCTCCTCAATGAAGAGAAACATTTCCGCCACGCGGCTCCACTTCTCGCAGCACATTTTACCACTTCGGAGGCAGCTCTGACGTACGCAGCCCGGGTCGCGCCTGCCGGGCCTCCGCTCGGTTACTGGAGACTTAAAACAGGCCTCGCCCGCAAGCCCTGGATGAGGAGATAGAAACTGGCCCGCGGCCGCTCGCGCCGGGAACTAGCCCGGACGCTGCCGCCGGAAGTGGCTCCGAGGGGCCACGGGAAGGGGCGGGACCACGGGCGGTGTCACCCCCATCGCGGCCCGGGCTGCAGCCGCCGCTTGGCTTCTTTCACACGGGTTGCTTCGGAGGAATCCGCCGTGCAAATCTGTCCGCCCCCTTGGCCACTGATCCCCCGAAGAGCTTCTGTCGCCGCTCTAGGGTAAAGGAGAGCTGCCCCTGCCCCTGCCCCCGCCTATCCGAGGTGCGTCGGCCCCCGCGCTTCTCCAGCCCGGCTATTTCTTACATTTGTTTACTGTGCTTTCCAGAATAGAGACATTGAAGTTTGGGACAAGATATTTATCTAACTTCTGGTAAGTCCAATGACTGTTTTAGAGAGTGAATTGAAAATAATACTGGATTATTTTTCCCTTCTAGTGTCAAAATTAGCGACCTGCTATGGCAATGAAGAAAGAAACTGAATTTGTCATTTTCACCTGAAGAAAAATGATAGACAAAAATCAAACCTGTGGTGTAGGACAGGATTCTGTGCCCTATATGATTTGTCTGATTCACATACTCGAAGAATGGTTTGGTGTGGAGCAGTTGGAGGACTATTTGAATTTTGCAAACTATCTCTTGTGGGTTTTTACACCACTAATACTTTTAATACTTCCTTACTTTACTATCTTTCTTCTCTACCTTACTATTATTTTCTTACACATTTATAAGAGAAAGAATGTATTGAAAGAAGCCTACTCTCATAATTTATGGGATGGTGCAAGGAAAACAGTGGCAACTCTGTGGGATGGACATGCAGCCGTTTGGCATGGTAAGCAAGGATACTTTCACCTTTGTGTTGCCTTTTAAGTATTTGCATTTTGTCATTCAAACAGGTTATGAAGTTCATGGAATGGAAAAAATACCAGAAGATGGACCAGCACTTATAATTTTTTATCATGGAGCTATTCCTATAGATTTTTACTATTTCATGGCTAAAATATTTATACACAAAGGCAGAACTTGCCGAGTAGTAGCTGATCACTTTGTCTTTAAAATTCCAGGTAAACTTTCACTGTAGATAGTAATGTAAAAAATGTTGTAACTTCATACTCATGTTTCTTACAGGGTTTAGTTTATTACTGGATGTGTTTTGTGCTCTACATGGACCAAGAGAAAAATGTGTTGAAATTCTGAGGAGTGGCCACTTGTTAGCTATCTCACCAGGTGGAGTTCGAGAAGCCCTAATTAGTGATGAAACTTATAACATCGTATGGGGTCATCGCAGAGGCTTTGCTCAGGTTGCAATTGATGCAAAAGTGGTGAGTTATATAAAATTAATTATTGAAGTAAATACTTTTTAATTCAAATTCTCCTTTTCTTTAGCCCATTATTCCTATGTTTACACAAAATATTCGAGAAGGATTTAGATCACTTGGAGGAACAAGTAAGTTCTGATTTGTATGGTTTTAAATTACAAAGTTAAAATGATTGTATTTACTCTAAAACAGGGTTATTTAGGTGGCTTTATGAAAAATTCCGCTATCCATTTGCTCCAATGTATGGAGGTTTTCCAGTGAAGTTACGGACCTATTTAGGCGACCCCATTCCGTATGACCCACAGATAACAGCGGAAGAATTAGCTGAAAAGGTAAATTGCTTTTTCTTTTTTAGTTTTAGGACTAACAATAGCTTTTCTTTTGTTTTCTTAATAGACGAAGAATGCTGTTCAAGCTTTGATTGATAAGCACCAAAGAATACCAGGAAACATTATGAGTGCTTTGTTAGAACGTTTTCATTGATAACAAAGGGTCAACTAGAAGATGATTTAGTACATTTATATTAAATGTTTGTATCTAAGGTACTGTCTTCTGAATTTTGTAGGTCCTATAATTAGTATTTTTTAAAAAAATCATGTTAATAAGCATCTTTCACAGAATTCGTTTCTTTAAAATAGTCAATTTTGTTTTTGCAATTGTGTCAAATACTAACAAATTACACACCTAGTAATTCAGAAAAAGATGTCTTATTTGTAAATTCCTAACAATTTATGCTAAACATATAGATTCTTAAGTTTATTAATAACAGCAGTTTAGGTTAAACAAACATTCCTGGATAATGCGTTAAATTTCTGTATCTGTCGCCCTGAGCTGATTTTGAAAGATGGTATAAGCTAGGGGTTAGTATAGTTGTTTAAGTTAGAAAAAACATGCTGTTGTCTGCCCCTCATTCCCTTCATGACCTTGGGCAAGTCACGTAATGTTTTTGTGCCTCAACAATTCACTTTTTAAAAACATGATCGTATGATGAATGATATTATTTTGTTATTTATATTTACTGTGATTGATAACTGTTGAACCAAAATAATAAAATAATTAATTTAAACAATGTCAAAATCCTTTAGCAGTTATGTATATATTTTCTCCATTGTGTGTTTAAATTATGTCATGTCCAGTTGCCAAGCACAATGAAAAAGATGTATTATTTTTTAAATTGAATAAAAAATTAGGAAAAATAAAATTTCTAATTATTATTTTTAGTATGATATTTTTAACAAGAGTCTATAGGCAAACAATATAGGGTGTGCTGTGCATTGTCAGCCCTATACTGTGGTCTTAATAATGCCAGCTTAAAAATCACTGTTGTGCTCTGCATTTCGTGTGTTAGAAGCTGATTCTAGGCTGAGGAAAGCAAGAGTTCTCTACTTTTGCTCAATATTGAGGCTTACCCAGTTTGACTCTACAGCCAGTGAAGTGGTTTATTGCTTCAATAAAAATATACTTGAATGATGAATTTATTTATGTTTTGTTTTGTTTTTATTTAGAGATGGGGTTTTGCCATGTTGGCCAGGCTGGTCTTGAACTCCTGACCTCAGGTGATCCACCTGCCTCAGCCTCCCAACTTGCTGGGATTACAGGTGTGAGCCACCATGCCCAGCCTGAATGATGAATTTATGTGAACACAAAGCCCTCTGAAAAATTAATGATTTTCAATTTGTTGTCTTCTTGAAAACTGAATTTAAGTATTATTTAAACAGAAAAGTGTCAGAAATCAAATGCAGTATCTCCCTCTCCCTTTTTTAAATGTTGAATTAGTAGGGTTTTTGTATAGCTTTTTGTATTGTGTGTATTTATGATATGTGAAATGTACATAAAATTAAACAATGTGAAAATAAACCTGAGTTGCAGTTAATTTTCTTGAGAAATTA